CCCTTCATGTAAGTAAGCACTTTCATCAGGAAGCAGAGAAAGAACTATATTAAGAATTCCCTTCCTGAAATGGTTATTTTTACTGAGTGGAGCCACCTAGTGGATGGGGGGACTCGTCTGTTAAAGCAGTGGTGGCCACCGATAGATTTCTGTTCCGCCCAAGACACTCCTCCATTCCCAATCTCCTACCCACAGGAAAAACTATCCATAATGGGGATTTTTTCCCTCCCACCTATCAGTTGCATTATAATCACAATCATATACAAGAAGGGAGAGGAGGAAAGAGTAATCTCTGTGCAGAAGCTTAAATCATTATTATACTGCAGAGTCAAGCCAATTAATGTGTGTAACTCCTTTGTCACAAACAATTCGTTGTATAGTCTGTTCCACATCTATTTAGGTCTTAGGGCACCTAAGAAAGCATGTGTAAAATGCTGCTCACTCTTGGGAATGATTTAGTTTTCTAGTTTTCAACTGACTGAGTAACAGGAAGCACTGCCTCAGGATCTAGATGTCGGGCAGGTCAACAGTTCCAATCGTAGTGTAAATAACTTAATACTCGTGGACTGGTAGGGGGCTCCGCGGACAGAAGATAAAAAACCCTCAGAATTCCGTCTCTGGTTGGCTACTGCTGCCACAAACCAACAGGAGGCAACAACATATTACACCACAGAGCTCAGGGATAGTTCTAAACAGTCCCCGATTAAAAGGCGCCATCCAGGGCCCTTCCAAAATTGGCAGGGGAAATGTATGCTGGTGCCCGGACGGGAAGTCCTTCGCGTCAGTGTAACTAACAGTAGCCCTGTCAGTTTCCAAGACGCTCCGAACCAGGCCATTTCTCGACGACTGGCCCAGAGAAAGGACAAGACTAGACTTGTTCCCATTATCACGAGCCCGAGGTGGGGCGATAAATCCGGAACAGCTCGAATTACCAGGTGGAGCCTGGGAGGAGGGCGGGGCGGACGGCCGAAGTTCTCACCTAGCAGAACCCCACTCTGGCCCGGGCAGGGGTGCAGCTCGCGGAATGCCCCAGAGGGCCGCCGCCCCGCGCACGCGGCTGTGTGCGCCCGAGCACGCCCGCTGCGCCCCCTCTCAGGCGCGGGCGCCGAGGCCATTTTGTCTGAGGCTCGGGTCCCGGCCGTCGAGCACAAGAGTGTAGCTGCACCCAGTGGCTGTCCCGCGCCCACCCCGGAGCTCCGAGAAGCTCTGGAACCAGATCGTTACCACCCGTGCCTGGCTGTCCGGCCTACCCCACGCCCGCCCGGATCTGGAGGCGAACCCGCCACCGCCGCGCCCTCCCCGTATCCGGCTCCGCAGTGACACGCGCAGCCCTCGCCCCACCCCGGGCCACGTCTCCCGCTCCCAGTGCAGCCACTCTCCTCCGGCCGAACAAAGAGGCCCCGGGACGCCGCGGAGCCTGCCATGCCCGGACGGGTCGCGCCAGACCAAAGGGCCAAGGGCGGAGGCGGCGGTCACAAAGCGGCTTTTGTGCCACCCACCCGGCCCGCTGCGGAAGCCGAAACTGCCCCCGGCCGCCGCAGAAGCCGGACCGCGCCGCCCCCGTCGCTCCGGGCTCGGGAGGGACTCAAAAGCCGGTGCCTCCGGCGGCCAACCGCCACCCCGCAGCCCCGAGGGGCCCGGCATCTGCCTCCGCACAGCCGGCCGCAATCGGCCGGCCACAGGGCCATAACCCGCCCGCTCCCACCCGGGACCCACCGGAACCGCAACCCGGGGCAACCTGGAGGAGACGCCGGGCTCCGAACAAAGGCGACAGCGGGGATGGGGGGCCGGTCGTGGATTCCCAGCCCGAGAGGCGACGATGCGACGGCTACTCACAGGAATATGTTTACTCATTGAAGATTGTGGCCTAATCATACAGCCGGTCCCGAGGCGGCGGCGACACAGGCGGTGGCGGTGGCTGCAGGGCAGGAGGCGGCGGTGGTCGTGGCGGAGCGGCGGTGGCGGCGATGCAGGCGGCGGCGGGGGCACCAGACTCTACCATGCAGTGAGCGGCTCGGAGCAGAGCGCGTAGCCGAGCCGGCCCGCAGCCGAAGGAGCCAATACACGCGCCGAGGCGCCCTTGCGTCACAAGCCCTCCCCTTTATAGCCGGCGCGACGTGCAACCCTCCAGCCACCAATCGCGGCCTGGAACCGCGGGCCAGGAGCCGACAGGCGGGGGCGGAGGCCCGCCCCCTCCGGACGTCACTCCGCGGCGGCCGCCGCCGGTGTGAACCGGTTGATGAATGGCTAAGCGCCGAGTCGGAGCATCCCCGGGGCGGGGGAGGGAAGGGGCTGCCGGGAGTGCTCCGGGATGCAGGAAGCCTGAAGTTAAGAAGGGGTGGGAGCGAGAGAGATTCCGATTTATCGACTGGAAGGAATCATGCTGCAAACCACGTTTCTCATAATTAAAACGGTCCAGGAGTGCACACATGTCACATGAGGAGACTCGAAGTTTGCCTGAATCGTAAAATGCAATCCTTCTAGGGCTGGAACCGCGTCTCAGTGTCGAGCCTGCTTTCTACTGCCTTAACCACGGTCATCTTTGCCAGTGGTTTACCTTGGCACCTGGGCCCCGAGTACCTTCGTCATCAAATAATATTTATGTCGCAAGACCGCTGTACCCGGTGACTCAACACCTTGCATGCCACGGCCTTAGGCTTGGTCAAGATGAATTCTTGTCCCTGGGGGCGCTTTCAAGCGGGGAGAAACTTACCTTCGCAAAACTTAAGGCTATAGAAGATGGGGAGAGTATCTTTTGATGCAGACGAAGCCCTATGCTCCCTATATTCTTTTTTTGATCACACCTCTCTATACTACGTACGCGTGCAACTGCAGTTGGCTCAATTGTGGCATTTCGAAATCACATGCATCCTTTGTACTGCTGCTCACTTGATATGTTGTCTCAGATAATGAAAGGTTAGGAAGTGCTTAAAGAAAGCGTTTTTAGAAATTAAGAATCCTCGGTTTTGTCAAGCACTGATGTAATTCTTTGCGTCAAAGCTAAAGCTCTTCTTTATGTTCGTTTTCAGTCCTCTTTTACTGACTTCATTATTTAAGCCCCTAAGAAGTAAAGTCTTATCGCAATTCTGTGCCATACAAGGGCACCTCTGTTATTTATAATCTGAAAACCCTTTCTCCTCAGCTCTGGAGAAGGACCAAACAGGACCTTTACCTGCTTTTTAAGAACTCAGTTTTCCACTAACACTGAAGCCTTTTGTTTGTTATTTTCACCGAGTATGAGATTGGAGAGGGCTTTAGGGATCAAATTTTGTCCTCTTTCAGTGCCCTGCAACATCTTAGGATTTATTAGAACTTCTATTTAGAGACTGGTTGTATAGTTATTCAACTTTCTTAACTCTGTAAGTAAAATAAGAACTTTAAAAAAACAAAAACAAACAAAATCCTGGGCCAGACTTTCAAAGGAACAAAAACTCTTCGTCATTTGGAAGAAAATGGCTCACCTACGACACATTTTAATCCATTAAAATCAAGGAAAACTAGCACACTTGAGAAATATGTCCCTTTACAAATAAATGATTTAAAAAAGTAAAGACTTTAAAATCTTAAATTCTAAGAAAATATAGAAAGCTTAAAAATCTTGGGTGGTAGGGGCAAAGCTAAGCAGGCTGGGGAACTCATGTCGAAAAAAAGGGACAGATTTCATATATAAGAACTAAAAACTTTTATATGGCAAAAGGCTTTTGACAAATGTCAATTTCACACTGGGGGAAATATTGGTGATACTTCATGGGTAGGGTTAATATAAAAAGCTTGGCCAATGTATATAATAGTGTAGTTAAAAAGCACATATTCAGTCAGCCACTCTTACTCCACAAGTTGGTAAACACAGATAATTGGAATAGTGAAACTTTTTCATGTAATGGCATTTCAAAAAATACATTTGGTGGGACAAGATATAAACTCAGCAAATGATTAACAGAGCCAAATATGTGTTAGCCAATTTTCTTGTAGAACTTGTGATACAAGTTGTGAGCCTTGTGATCCACAGATCCTGTAATTACCACAAGCAGTGCTGACACGAAGTATCCAGTCAGCTATGCTCATCAAGTTCTAAAAGCTCTCAAATTCTCAAGTGGCCTGGGGGTCTTAGCCTCTCAGACAAGGTACCATCTTATCCTACTATGAAAGTAACATATTTAAAGGATGAAAAAATAAGGCTTTTGCTGTTGAGAGAAACGATGCATTTTATTTTATGTATTTATTTGAGATGGAGTCTTGCTCTTTTGCCCAGGTTGGAGCACAGTGGTGCAATCTTTGCTCACTGCAACCTCAGCCTCCTGGGTTCCAGCAATTCTCCTGCCTCAGCCTCCCAAGTAGCTGGGATTACAGCCACCTGCCACCACACCTGGCTAATTTGTTTGTACTTTTAGAAAACTCCATGTTGACTAGGCTAGTTTTGAACTCCTGACCTCAAGAGATCTGCCTGCCTCAGTCTCCCAAAGGAAAGGACACATTTTAAACAAGATATAAGTGTGGTCTTGCTGACCAATCCATTAAATGTTCCTGCTTGTCAGCTGCCATTGTGGTTCACTGCTATGCTGAGGGTGTCTGCTGTATTTAGTTTAATACTTTTAAGCTGCAGATTCTTGGAGAACAGTAGAACATCCCAGCATTGGTCAGGAGACTTCTGTGATTTGAGGACTCACTAACCCTTACAGACTTGCACTCAGAGCATTAGCACCTGTACTTATTTAAAGTGGGTCTCTAACAGACTTGAAAATAGTGCTTCCAGACATCAAAAAGGGAGAAAACACCTCTAAAAGCCAATGCTTACTCTAAGCTCCAGGAGAGGCTCTAAAATAGAGGATTTTCTCTCCTGCTAAACAAGATTCTCAGCTGGAAGTTACTTCTCTCAGCAAAACATGTGTCCTTAACCTCATCACGATAGGCAGGGCTTTCTATTGACAATTCAAAATATAAAAGCCAGCAGTTGGGAAATAAGACTAGAAGAATATTATAAGGAAGTTGAGCATGGTGGCATACAGGCTCATGCCTGTAATCCCAGTACTTTGGGAGACCAAGGTGGGTGGATCACCTGAGATTAGGAGTTAGGAGTTCAAGACCAGCCTGGTCAACATGGTGAAACCCATCTCTACTAAAAATACAAAAAATTAGCTGGGCATGGTGGCAGGCACCTCTAATCCCAGTTACTTGGGAGGCTGAAGAAGGAGAATCACTGGAAAGCTGGGAGGCAGAGGCTGCAGTGAGCCGAGATCATGGCACTGCACTCTAGCCTGGGAGACAGAGTGAGACTTCATTTCAAAAAAAGAATATTATAAGCGATATTTTTATGGAAGAGGAAAGACTGCAGAAGGCAAGAGTGCAGAGGAAGATTGGCAAATCTTGATGAAGAAGAACAGAGAAATCTTCACAAGAACAGCAGATCTAGTAAACATTGATTCCATTTTACCAAGTTTACAAAAGGAGTGAAGGATTCCTTGATTTTCAATCTTCTCAGATTGGTTGGGGCTACAAGGAAGTCTGATAAAAACATTTAACATAGCAAGAGTAATATCATTGCCATAATAGATTAAACGTGACAATATCAACCTAGAAAAAGACACTAGATTGCAAGGTATAATGACAGTCTAGCAAATATATGTAATAGAGGCAAATACCCCAATGGGCCATAATCTAGTAAGTGTCTGGATACTAGTGCAGAGGGTAAGTTCCCATACCCATATTTAACAAGAGTCCTAAAAATTCAAGTATGCCATGGCTGCTGTCAGCATTGTTAAAGTTTATTTCCCTCTTGCTGTTTTAGAACAGCCTATTTTATATCCAATTAATTTTCTTATATGATTATTAAAAATAAATATGTAGTATACAGGCATACCTTCATTTATTGTGCTTTGCAAATATTGTTTTTTTTTTTTAACAAAATGATGGTTTGTGACAGCTTTTTGTCGAGCAAGTCTATCAGAGCCATTTTTCCAATAGCATGTGCTCATTTCATGTCTCTGTGTTACATCTTGGTAATTCTCCCAATATTTCAAACTTTTAAATTATTATTGCATTTGTTATGGCAATTTGTGAACAGTGATCTTTGATATTGTTATTGGAATTGTTTTGGGCCACCACAAACTGTACCCATTTAAGATGGCAAACTTATTTGATAAATGTTGAATATATTCTGACTGCTCCGCTGATGGGCCAGTCCCTCAGTGAGACACAGCAATACTGAAATTAGGCCAATTAATAACCCTACAGTGGCCTCTGAGTGTTCAAGTGAAAGGAAGAGTCATTCATCTCTCACTTTAAATCAAAGCTAAAAATGATTAAGCTGAGTAAGGCAAGTTGAAAGCAGAGATAGGCCGAAAACTAGGCCTCATACCCAAAACAGTCAAGTTGTGAATGCCAAGGAAAAGCTCTTGAAGGAAGTTAAAAGTGCCACTCCAGTGAACACAGGAATGATAAGAAAGTGAAACAGCCTCATTGTTGATAAGGAGAAAGTTTTAGAGTTCTGGATAGAAAACCAGCCACAGCATTCTCTTAAGTCAAAGCCTAATTCAGAGCAAGGCCTTAACTCTCTTCATTTTTATGAAGGCTGAGAGAGGTGAGGAAGTTGTAGAAGAAAAGTCTGAAGATAGCAGAGGTGGATTCATGAGGTTTAAGAGTAGAAGCCCTCTCCCTAACATAAAAATGAAAGGTGAAGCAGTAAGTGCTGATGGAGAAGCTGCAGCAAGTTATTGAGAAGATTTAGCCAAGAACATTGATGAAGGTGGCTACACTAAATAACAGATTTTCAATGTAGACAAAACAGTCTTATACTGGAAGAAGATGCTGTCCAAGACTTTCATAGCTATAGAAGTCAATGCTTGGCTTCAAAGCTTCGAAGGACAGGCAGTTCTCTTGTTAGGGGCTGATGTGGCTGGTGACTTTAAGTTGAAGCAGATGTTCATTTACCATTCTGAAAATCCTAGGACCCTTAAAAATTATGCTAAATCTACTCTGCTGTGCTCTATAAGTGGAAGAACAAAACCTGGTTGACAGCACATCTGTTTAGCATGGCTCACTAAATATTTTAAGTCCACTGTTGAGACCTACTGATAAAACGTGATTTATTTAAAAATACTATTGCTCCTTGACAATGCACATGGTCACTGAAATGCTCTGATGGAGATGTACAAGGAGAGTAATATTGTTTTCATGCCTTCTAACACAGCATCCATTCTGCAACCCATGGATCAAGGAATAATTTTGACTTTCAGGTTTTAATATTTAACAAGTACATTTCATAAGGTTATAAATTGCTGTAGATGGTGATTCCTCTGATGGATCTAAGCAAAGTAAACCAAAAACATTCTGGAAAGGATTCTAGATGCCATTAAGAACATTCATGAGAGGAGGTAAAAGTATCAGCATGAACAGGAGTTTGAAAGAAGTTAACTCCAACTCTCATGGATGACCTTGAGGGCGTTCAAGACTTCAGTGGAGGAAATCACTACAAATATGGTGAAAATAGCAAGACAATTGGAGTTAGAAACAGAGTCTGAAGAGTTGACTAAATCGCTGCAATTTTATGATCAAACTTGAATGAATGAGGAGTTGCTTCTTATGAAGGAGAAAAGAGAGTGGTTTCTTGAGATAGAATCTACTGCTGGTGAAGATGCCGTAAGCATTGTTGAAATGATAAAGGATTTAGAATATCACATAAACTTAGCTGATAAAGCAGTGGGTGAGTTTTAAGAGGACTGATTGCAACTTTGAAAGGAGTTCTCTTGTGTGTAAAATACTATCAAACAGCACTGCCTGCTACAGAGAAATTTTTTGTGGAGTCATCAATGCAGCAAACTCCATTGTCTTATTTCAAGAAATTGCCACAGCCACCTTAACCTTCAGCAACTACCTCCCTGATCAGTCAGCTGCCATCATCACTGAGGCAGGATTCTCCAACAGCAAAGATTATGACTTGCTGAAGGCTCAGATGACTGTTAGCATTTTTTAGCAAAAGTATTTTTAAATTAAGGTATTCTAGGGTACCCGTTTTCCCCACTTCCTTTCTGTGTCTTGACCAAAATCACAGTGACCCAGCCAGCTGTAGCCATAGGTTTTCCTCAGCTGGCTTGAACCCAAACCAGCTTGAACATTCCCAGGCACTGATAATAATGTCTTGGTTTACTGGAAAGAAACTGACCCCGACCCTGAGCCGAATTCCTTAAATTTTCATGTAAACTCCATCCCCTCACCCCCTGGCTACAGACTAATGTGGGTAAAACATCCCTTTTCTCTTGCTGTCCATCACAATAATACATTGCAACACCCTGCAAGTTCCTTTAATAAATGTTTTGGACTGATCACTCTGGCATTTAGAGCTGCTTTCTTTGAAATC